CTCGGGAAGGAAGGCGAAGATAGCACCGGGGCATCCCCGGGAGTCCGCAAGGTGGGTCACTTGGACTTTGCGGAAAGAAGACGAATTTGAGGGGTGTGGGGAGCAGCCAGAGGCCGAGTCCGAGGCTGGGATGGCCTTTCAGGAGAGGACGTGGGAGTATGTGCTAATAATCGGTGGCTTTGGGGAAAGCAGAATGGAGCCGGCTGGCGTTTGGGAGACAAGGAATGGAGGAGAACAACCCTCTTCCTCACCCTGATTTGCTTTCTGGTAGGACCTCACGGCAGGTGTCCCCGGGACGGCGTTCTCCTAGGCTAGGCGACCAGGGCGGTGTCAATGCACCCTCCAGCGGTGCGCGCAGGCGGGAGAAGGGAGGGCGGCCCGGGCAAGTGAGACAGTTAAGGCAGTGTCCCCACCACACCCCCACCCAGATTGGCCACGCCGAGCTGGTTCTTGACAGAAGGCCTTCGCGGAGGAAGAGGGGGCACAGCTGCACAGGACACCCTACGGAGCCTGCGGGCGTGGAACTTTGCCAGGCGCACGGGAACGCGCGCCCTTCCTGTCAGCCTCCCGGGGCGCCAGGCTCCCGCGGCCCGCAGCGGGACAGCCTCAGTTGTGTGGGCTGGACCCAGTCGCTGGGGTACCGACCAGTCCTGGAAGGCGCAGAGGACGTGGAGTGGGGAGGCTGCCTTCCTATGTGCGAAGGGCCAGCCGGGCACGCAGTCCTCAGACCCTAGTCCGCACCCGGCAGGTCCCCACGGCACCTGCTGCGCCCTCCTCGCCGCTCCCCCAACCTCCCCATCTCAGAAAACTACCAGTTCTCTCCCGCCCCCCGGCGCCCCTTTCCCAGGAACGTGCGGAGGCGGGAGAAGAGGAAGACAGGAAGGGGGTGGGGATGTGAAGCGACCGTCCCAGCCTTCCCCGCCCGCCACCCCCACCCCAACTCGGCAGCCGTCACGTGATGCCTGGAGTGGGAGGTGGGGAGAAAAGGCGAGACTTTTGTGGGTGCTCCCGATCGCCAGTAGTTCCTTCAGTCTCAGCCGCCAACTCCGGAGGCGCGGTGCTCGGCCCGGGAGCGCGAGCGGGAGGAGCAGAGACCCGCAGCCGGGAGCCCGAGCGCGGGCGATGCAGGCTCCGCGAGCGGCACCTGCGGCTCCTCTAAGCTACGACCGTCGTCTCCGCGGCAGCAGCGCGGGCCCCAGCAGCCTCGGCAGCCACAGCCGCTGCAGCCGGGGCAGCCTCCGCTGCTGTCGCCTCCTCTGATGCGCTTGCCCTCTCCCGGCCCCGGGACTCCGGGAGAATGTGGGTCCTAGGCATCGCGGCAACTTTTTGCGGATTGTTCTTGCTTCCAGGTGAGAATACCCAGAGGCCAGCAGCCGAGGCCAGGTGCGCACAATCCATCTACCCGCCAGCCCTTTCGGATCTGAACCCGACTGCGTCTGTCTCGCAGGCTTTGCGCTGCAAATCCAGTGCTACCAGTGTGAAGAATTCCAGCTGAACAACGACTGCTCCTCCCCCGAGTTCATTGTGAATTGCACGGTGAACGTTCAAGACATGTGTCAGAAAGAAGTGATGGAGCAAAGTGCCGGTAAGAGCCTGGCAGCCCTCCCCCTCGCTCTTGTTAACTCAGCTCCTTTGGGTCTGTGTTACAGGGATCATGTACCGCAAGTCCTGTGCATCATCAGCGGCCTGTCTCATCGCCTCTGCCGGGTACCAGTCCTTCTGCTCCCCAGGGAAACTGAACTCAGTTTGCATCAGCTGCTGCAACACCCCTCTTTGTAACGGGCCAAGGCCCAAGAAAAGGGGAAGTTCTGCCTCGGCCCTCAGGCCAGGGCTCCGCACCACCATCCTGTTCCTCAAATTAGCCCTCTTCTCGGCACACTGCTGAAGCTGAAGGAGATGCCACCCCCTCCTGCATTGTTCTTCCAGCCCTCGCCCCCAACCCCCCACCTCCCTGAGTGAGTTTCTTCTGGGTGTCCTTTTATTCTGGGTAGGGAGCGGGAGTCCGTGTTCTCTTTTGTTCCTGTGCAAATAATGAAAGAGCTCGGTAAAGCATTCTGAATAAATTCAGCCTGACTGAATTTTCAGTATGTACTTGAAGGAAGGAGGTGGAGTGAAAGTTCACCCCCATGTCTGTGTAACCGGAGTCAAGGCCAGGCTGGCAGAGTCAGTCCTTAGAAGTCACTGAGGTGGGCATCTGCCTTTTGTAAAGCCTCCAGTGTCCATTCCATCCCTGATGGGGGCATAGTTTGAGACTGCAGAGTGAGAGTGACGTTTTCTTAGGGCTGGAGGGCCAGTTCCCACTCAAGGCTCCCTCGCTTGACATTCAAACTTCATGCTCCTGAAAACCATTCTCTGCAGCAGAATTGGCTGGTTTCGCGCCTGAGTTGGGCTCTAGTGACTCGAGACTCAATGACTGGGACTTAGACTGGGGCTCGGCCTCGCTCTGAAAAGTGCTTAAGAAAATCTTCTCAGTTCTCCTTGCAGAGGACTGGCGCCGGGACGCGAAGAGCAACGGGCGCTGCACAAAGCGGGCGCTGTCGGTGGTGGAGTGCGCATGTACGCGCAGGCGCTTCTCGTGGTTGGCGTGCTGCAGCGACAGGCGGCAGCACAGCACCTGCACGAACACCCGCCGAAACTGCTGCGAGGACACCGTGTACAGGAGCGGGTTGATGACCGAGCTGAGGTAGAAAAACGTCTCCGAGAAGGGGAGGAGGATCATGTACGCCCGGAAGTAGGACCTCGTCCAGTCGTGCTTGGGTTTGGCCGCAGCCATGATCCTCCGAATCTGGTTGGGCATCCAGCATACGGCCAATGTCACAACAATCAGCCCTGGGCAGACACGAGCAGGAGGGAGAGACAGAGAAAAGAAAAACACAGCATGAGAACACAGTAAATGAATAAAACCATAAAATATTTAGCCCCTCTGTTCTGTGCTTACTGGCCAGGAAATGGTACCAATTTTTCAGTGTTGGACTTGACAGCTTCTTTTGCCACAAGCAAGAGAGAATTTAACACTGTTTCAAACCCGGGGGAGTTGGCTGTGTTAAAGAAAGACCATTAAATGCTTTAGACAGTGTATTTATACCAGTTGATGTCTGTTAATTTTAAAAAAATGTTTTCATTGGTGTTTGTTTGCGTATCCAGAAAGCAGTTCATGTTATCCATAAATCTGGTTTTGTCTTTTTTTGTTTTAAAGAAAAAGATGTATACATACAGTATAGCTGCATTAGATAAAGCAGTGTTTGTATTTTAAAGGATGTCTGCACAAAGAAGACCTAGTGATATTTTTAAATCAAATGGAAGAAGTGTCCCTTTGGCAACAAAGCAGCATATTTAATGACACTGGTTTTGCATTCAGTTTCAGGGGAAGCAAAGTCAGGAATAGCCTGTCGCCAAGAATGTTTTTTGGACATATACATACTAGGTATGCACACCTATAATCATGATGCTCATATCTGCAACAGCATATGTGTTTCTTTTCAGACACTTTTAGATCCCTCATGTGGGGAAAAAGAATTATTCAGAGATGGCAAATATAAAACTTCCTTCTAGTTCAGCCAGTAACATGTTCCCTTCCTTTGCAGCACTGAGCTGTGCTGTCAACAGCCCAGAAGCAATCAGGCCCTAGAGAAGAGACCACTCAAAGGCCCTTCTGTAGATCAAATGTTTACTGCATGTACATTTGTTTGCATGCCCACATATTTGTATTCCAACTTAAGTAACCACCACCAGTTCTGCAATTCTGACTGACAGAGATAAAGATGCTACATAGACCACAAACAACTGAAATCACAGGTATCATGAGAGTTTAGTTACAGTGACAAAAGCAAAAAAGAACAAAGGAAGATCAGGGGATCTGTGAAGCATTTGCTCTCTCTTTTCGTAAGGAGCCAAGACACCCACAGTAAATTCCCCTGTAGAGAGCTGCTACCTTAAAGCAGGATTTGCATTTTCAGAAATGCTTCCTTCCTCTCCTACATTTCAATCGTAGTAAGAAACATTTACTCACATTTTCAATCTTCTGATTTTCTAGAAACCCTAGGGAAGTGACAGTTGGCAATGAATGCTTCCTGCCTATGACCCATGGTAAATATTCTATTAATAAATGGGGGCCAGACATGGTGGCGCATGCCTGATATCTCAATACTCTGGGAGGCCAAGGCAGAAGGATCACTTAAGCCTAGAAATTTGAGACCCACCTAGGCAACATAGCAAGACCCCATCTCTACAAAAAAAGAAAAACTTAGCCAGGCATGGTGGTACATACACACCTGTGGTCTCAGATACTTTTTGGGGGCTGAGGCGGGAGGATCACTTGAGCCCAGGAGGTGAAGGCTACAGTGAGACACGAATGTGCCACTGCACTCCAGCCTGGCTGACAGAGTGAAACTGTCTCAATAAACCAATAAATAAATGCTCCAGGAAAAAACAGCCACATTCACACATCCAGAATTGAGCCTCCTGTATGCACTGGCCTGAGTATTCCTTGCCTGCTGTTGGAGGGGACCCTAGCTGTGTTCAAATCCTCCACAAATCCATATGTGAGCAAGGAAGGCCTTGGAAACTCTTCTCCTTTGTTAATTTCCACAGGTTTCTCCTGTCAACTCCCAGCCTAAAACTTTGAAATATAAGCCAATTTGTTTATTTTTTCCTTTGAGTTTGCTATCCTGAGAACA